CAGACACACAGACACACAGACACACACACACACACACACACACGCTCCGGTAAAATTCACACAAGTGAGGCCGGGTGCGGTGGCTCACGCCTGTAATCCCAGCACTTTGGGAAGCCAAGGCGGGTGGATCACTTGAGGCCAGGAGTTCGGGACCAGCCTGGCAAACGTGGTGAAACCGTCTCTACTAAAAATAACAAAAATTAGCCGGGCGTGGTGGTGCATGACTGTAGTTCCAGCTACTCGGGAGGCTGAGGCAGGAGAATCTCTTGAATCAGGGAGGCGGAGGTTGCAGTGAGCCGAGATCACAACACTGCACTCCAGACTGTAAAAAAAAAAAAAAATAAGAAATGAAAAAGGAAAAAAAAATCACTCAAGTGGGACGGTCTTCTCACTGTTGGAAGACCTGTTGGACTCGCTAGTAAACGGGAAACAGGGCGAAATAGGCGTTTCTTCCCCAGAAGCTCTTAAGAATGAATGAATGTTTGGCCCAGCGCTGTGGCTCAGGCTTGTAATCACAGAACTTTGGAAGGCAGAGGTGGGAAGATTGCTTGAGCTCACGAAATTGCAGTGAGCTATGTTCACGTCACTGCCCTCCAGCCTAGGAGACAGACTGAGACCGCATCTCTAAAAAGAAAAGAATGAGTGGCGGGAAGATCCCGCTCCCTGCCTGCGTATTGAGAAACTGCCTTACAAAAGGCCAGGCAGGGCAGAGCCACGCCAAGTTCAGGTGCGTTCCCTGTGTCCCCACTAAATGCACTCGCAGGGTGCGCATCGCCAGGGCGCAAGGCGTCTGGGCGTCTCTCTATGAAGAGGCGCCCGCAGCTAGCGAGGCGGGTGCACTTTCCTCGGGAGCGGAAACTACAGCGCCGCCTGGAAAGCGTGCCGGGGCTCGCGGGTCCTGGATCCCCAGTGCCAGGGCCAGGCGTTCTGGCCCCCGAGTGGCGCGCGCTCCCAAGGGGCGGGGCGGGGCGGGGGCGTGACGGGCGGTGGCCGGGGGCGTCCGCTCCTCCCCCTCGCGGTCGGTAGAGCTGGCTGCGCCGAGCCCCCTGCGCGCTGCACATGGGGCGCCTGACGGAAGCGGCGGCAGCGGGCAGCGGCTCTCGGGCTGCAGGCTGGGCAGGGTCCCCTCCCACGCTCCTGCCGCTGTCTCCCACGTCCCCCAGGTGCGCGGCCACCATGGCGTCCAGCGACGAGGACGGCACCAACGGCGGCGCCTCGGAGGCCGGCGAGGACCGGGAGGCTCCCGGCGAGCGGAGGCGCCTGGGGGTCTTGGCCACCGCCTGGCTCACCTTCTACGACATCGCCATGACCGCGGGGTACGCGCGCCGCGGGGCACCCTCGGGCCCTCAAAGAACTTTATGAAATACTTTTTTTTTTTAGGTGGTTGGTTCTAGCTATTGCCATGGTACGTTTTTATATGGAAAAAGGAACACACAGAGGTTTATATAAAAGTATTCAGAAGACACTTAAATTTTTCCAGACATTTGCCTTGCTTGAGGTAAGTTTTCCATCATGCTGTTTTTCTATTGCTGACGTAATGATTTTTTTCTATTTGCTTACAGATAGTTCACTGTTTAATTGGTGAGTTTTTGCTTCAATTTTATACTTTTATTAGGGCAATAGTTCACTTGTTTTTCTTTTTAAGGAATTGTACCTACTTCTGTGATTGTGACTGGGGTCCAAGTGAGTTCAAGAATCTTTATGGTGTGGCTCATTACTCACAGTATAAAACCAGTAAGTGACACAAACATGTTGTCTACTTGAGCGAATGACACTGGGTTTCTCTGTAATTCTGCAGATCCAGAATGAAGAGAGTGTGGTGCTTTTTCTGGTCGCGTGGACTGTGACAGAGATCACTCGCTATTCCTTCTACACATTCAGCCTTCTTGACCACTTGCCATACTTCATTAAATGGGCCAGGTGGCGATATCTTGCAGTTTAGTTTCTCCTTGAAAATAATTCTCTGAGGTTTTTCTTTCTCCAGATATAATTTTTTTATCATCTTATATCCTGTTGGAGTTGCTGGTGAACTTCTTACAATATACGCTGCCTTGCCGCATGTGAAGAAAACAGGAATGTTTTCAATAAGACTTCCTAACAAATACAATGTCTCTTTTGACTACTATTATTTTCTTCTTATAACCATGGCATCATATATACCTTGTAAGTATATACTTATTAGTACTTTGATTTGACTTGTTTTTCTTTGTTTTCTTTTTCAATGAAGTGTTTCCACAACTCTATTTTCATATGTTACGTCAAAGAAGAAAGGTGCTTCATGGAGAGGTGATTGTAGAAAAGGATGATTAAATGATCTCTGCAAACAAGGTGCTTTTTCCAGAATAACCAAGATTACCTGAGTCCAAGTTTTAATAACAAGAATAAACAACTTTGTGAAATATCATGGATTGTATGGTTTCTTAAAATATAACTTGAGACACGTGGTATTTGCCAGTATTTGTGTTCCTCTTGTGCCAGATCTATTTTTTACAAGAACTGTGCAAATATCAGTAACTTTTGGGTAGGTATTGATTATTAGGAAAATAATTAGGTGTATTATCTGGGGGAAAAAAAAACTTTTGCTAAGTTTTTTTTGAAACATGCTCAAAGCTTTTTAAATCAATATTTAGAAATTAGTTTAACGATTTACTATTATACCTGCTAGTGATATTTATGTGATATTTATAAATGAAAATAAATGCAAAATTATAACAACTTGTTAATAATGTATTGGTATTTTTGAACCCACAATCTATTTTTTCAGGAATAAGGCAGCATTATGACTAATAACAGTGTTTGGAAGCGTGGATATAATTTGCTAAAGTAAGACTTTTGATGTAGATAAAGTAGCAGCATAAAAACACACAAATATTCAAGTAGATGTCACAGTTGGAAAATATTCTTTGGAAATATTTCTAGGCAGCTGAAATTACTTATACTGCTAAGGAAATCTGCTTTTTATTTAAATTAGCCACTTAAGGACAAGGTTTTCAACTGTGAAGGTTTTAAGGGGTTAGGAAGAGCATAAGTATTTGCCCCACTATTAAAAAAAAAACATGACATCTGACTATAATGTTGTATTCAGGCTGGGAGTGGTAGCTCATGCCTGTAATCCCAGCACTTTGGAAGACTGAGGCAGGAGGATCGTTTGAGCCCAGAAGTTCAAGGCCAGTCTGGGCAACATAGCAAGACCCCATCCCTAAAAAAATTACAAACAAAAAAAATTAACCAGGCATGGTGACACATGCCTGTAGTTCCAGCTGCTTGGGAGGCTGAGGTGGGAGGATCACTTGAGCCCAGGAATTCAAGGTTACAATGAGCTATGATGGTACCACTGTACTTAAGCCTGGGTGACAGAGCAAGACCCTGTCTCTGAAAAATAGTGATGATGATGATGATGATGATAACGATGATGAGGAAGATGATCATGCTGTACTCAGAACTTTGGTTGAGAAAGTCTTCTCTATACTGTAGAATTATCTTGTAACAATTGTTATGATAATCCCTTTGTGGTACTTAGGTAACTAAACATTTTGGGGTATGATCTTTGGACAGACTCCTTTCATTCTGAATTCCATTGAATAGCAAAAGGTCTTGTAATAAAGTTCCTGTCCTTGTGTTTAATAAAAAAAATACACCAGACCTACTTTCATAACTGCCTTAATTTGTAAATA